TTTTTTTTTTTGAGACAGAGTTTCACTCTTGTTGCCTGGACTGGAGTGCAATGGTGCAGTCTCAGCTCAGGGCAACCTCCGCCTCCCGGGTTCAAGCAATTCTCCTGTCTCAGCCTCCCGAGTAGCTGGGATTACAGGCGTGTGCCGCCACACCTGGCTAATTTTGTATTTTTAGTAGAGACAGGGTTTCACCACGTTGGCCCGGCTGGTCTCAAACTCCTGACCTCAGGTGATCCACCTGCCTCGGCCTCCCAAAGTGCTTGGATTACAGGCGTGAGCCACCGCCCCCTGCCCAGTATTCTTAAATGCAAGCTTTCCCATTAGAGATCTGATAAAAGCTAGGTAGCATTAATTATACTGCAACGTGCTTTGATGAGTACCTACACACTAAATTGATATCCCGAGTTTCTGGAAGAGCTACATACTCTAAATCCCATCTCAGCGTATGGCTTGTTTGAACCCCTGTAAGACTCTTTCCGTCCAGGAAGGGCCATGGGACATCGGTACGAGTGGGTGGGCTGGAGAAAGAACTCCTTTGCCTGTTTGCTGTTCTCATCCTTTTCCTGAACGCCACGTAGTAAACATCATTTATGCTTATCAGGGACGCTAAACCAACAACCTGAGATCCATAAGTAAGGCAGTGACCAACGATGGGCTGCCACACTTTCAGCCAACTTGAGGAGACAAAACTTTTTTGTTCACTTTTGCAGCTTACTTAACACAGGACCGCAGGGCATGGTCCAGGGAGTACGGGGAGATAATTCCCTCCGGGTGGTTCTTATAGAAAAGTCTTCCCTGAATTATTCCATAACCTTGGAAAACTACTTTCTTTCCTTTTGTATTGGACAAACCATCCAATCTCGCTTGGAGAATGGGGCAAGGCCTCGGGTCACCGGGCTTCGGCGGGGCAGTGAGGGGCGGGAACACGGCTCCGGAGGGCGGGGCCAAGCCGGAGCGAGGCGGCGGGTCCGGACGCCGTGCGCGTGCGCGCGGCAGGTCGGCGCCGGGCGGGGGCGGAGCGGCCGTCGCAGGTCCACGCCGTAAACAGACAACATGGCGGCCGCGGTGGCGGCGGCACCTGGGGCCTTGGGATCCCTGCATGCTGGCGGCGCCCGCCTGGTGGCCGCTTGCAGTGCGTGGCTCTGCCCGGGGTTGAGGCTGCCCGGCTCGTTGGCAGGCCGGCGAGCGGGCCCGGCGATCTGGGCCCAGGGCTGGGTACCTGCGGCCGGGGGTCCCGCCCCGAAAAGGGGCTACAGCTCTGAGATGAAGACGGAGGACGAGCTGCGGGTGCGGCACCTGGAGGAGGAGAACCGAGGTGAGGTGCGAACGCTGGGCAGGCGCGGGGCATATGATTATTAATGTTTGTATTTCCCTCCTAGACTCTAGTTCCATGGCTGCTGATCACTATAGTACGTACTCAGTATGTTTGAATGAATGGACAAAGTGCTTGTACTTTTTTTCCCCTTTAACTAGGAATTGTGGTGCTTGGAATAAACAGAGCTTATGGCAAAAATTCACTCAGTAAAAATCTTATAAAAATGGTGAGTGTAAAGATTAAACTGTTTGCTTCTAATTTTTCCTCCTATGCTTCCTATTTCTGTTTAGCTATCAAAAGCTGTGGATGCTTTGAAATCTGATAAGAAAGTACGGACCATAATAATCAGGAGTGAAGTCCCAGGGATATTCTGTGCTGGTATGTAAATATGTTGTATTATGAAATTAAACTAGATTATATTTGTAAATAAAATACTTTGCAGGTGCTGACCTTAAGGAAAGAGCCAAAATGAGTTCCAGTGAAGTTGGTCCTTTTGTCTCCAAAATAAGAGCAGTGATTAACGATATTGGTAAGCACTATTAAGTTCTTCTTTCAGCATGCTAAGGAAGCATAAAATTTTCTTTCCATTTCAGCTAATCTTCCAGTACCAACAATTGCAGCAATAGATGGACTCGCTTTAGGTGGTGGTCTTGAACTGGCTTTAGCCTGTGATATACGAGTAGCAGGTAAGAATTAATCCTGTTAAAAACATAATTTAGATGATACTTAATTTTCTTTCTTTCGTTTTAGCTTCCTCTGCAAAAATGGGCCTGGTTGAAACAAAATTGGCGATTATTCCTGGTGGAGGTATGAGTAGTTCACGCCCATTCCTCAAATCCTATTTCTCTTGCTCTTTCCACCACATCTGTAGTGACTTCCTCCACTGAAGTCTTGAATCCCTCCAAGTCATCCATGAAGATTGGAATCATCATCTTCCAAACTCCTGTTAATATTGATATTCTGGCCTCTTCCCATGAATCATGAATGTTCTTAAAGGGATCTAGAATGGCAGATCCTTTCCAGAAGGTTTTCAATTTAATTTGCCCAGATCCATAAGAGGAATCACTGTCTATGGCAGCTATAGCCTTATGAAATGTGGTTTTTGTTTTGTTTTGTTTTTTTGAGACGGAGTCTCGCTCTGTTGCCAGGTTGGAGTGCAGTGGTGTGATCTCGGCTCACTGCAACCCCTGCCTCCCCGGTTCAAGGGATTCTCCTGCCTCAGCCTCCTGAGTAGCTGGGACTACAGGTGCACACCACCGTGCCCAGCTAATTTTTGTATTTTTTGTAGAGACGGAGTTTCACCATGTTGGCCAGGATGGTCTTGATCTCTTGACCTCATGATCTGCCTGCCTCAAGCTCCCAAAGTGCTGGGATTACAGGCGTGAGCCACCACGCCCAGCCTGAAATGTGTGTCTTAAATAATAAGACTTGAAAGTAGACTGATCCATGGGCTGTGGAATGGCTGTTATGTTATCAGGCATGAAAACAACATTCATCTCCTTGTCTGTCTCTGTCAGAGCTCTTGGGTAACCAGGACATTGTCACTGAACAGTAATATTTTGAAAGAACTCTTTTTTTTGAGCAGTAGGTCTCAGCAGTGGGCTTTAGTATTCAGTAAACTATGCTGGAAACCAGATGCACTGTCATCCAGGTTTTATTTGTTCCATTTATAAAGCATAAGCAGAGTTAACTTAGCATAGTTCTTAAGGGCTCTAGAAGTTTGGGAATGATAAGTGAGCAGTGGCTTTAACTAAAAGCCACCAGCTGCATTAGTCCCTAACAAGGGAGTCAGTCTGTCCTTTGAAGCTTTGAAGCCAGGCATTGACTTCTCTTCTGTAGCTATGAAAGTCCTGGATAACATCTTCTTCTAATAGTAGGCTGTTTTGTCTACACTGAAGATGTGTTATTCAGTGTAGGCACCTTCATCAGTGATCTTAGCTAGATCTTCTGGATAATTTGCTGCAGCTTCTACATCAGCACGTGCTGCTTCACCTTGTACTTCTGTGTTACGGTAGATGGCTTCTTTCCTTAACCATGAAGTAGCCTCTGCTAGCTTCCAACTTTTCTTCTGCAGCTTCTTCACTTGTCTCAGACTTAACTCTAGAATTAAAGAGAGTTAAGAGTTATAGTTAAAGAGAGTTAGGGCTTTGCTCTGGATTAGGCTTTGGCTTAGGGGAATGTTGTGGCTAGTTTGATCTTCTTTACGGACCACTAAAACTTTCTGCATATCAGCAATAAGGCTATTCTGCTTTCTTCTTATTCCTGTGTTCACTGGAGTAGCACTTCTAATTACCTTCAAGAAACGTTGCTTTGCATTGGCAACTAAGCCTAAGTGGTGCAAGAGGCCTAGCTTTTGGCTGATCTCAGCTTTTGACATGCCTTCCTCACTAAGCTTAATCATTTCTAGTTTTTGATTTCCAGTGAGAGACGTGTGGATCTTTGCTCTACTTGAACACTGCAGAAGTCACTGGAAGGTTATTCATTGGCCTAATTTCAATACTGTTTTGTCTCAGGGAATAGAGAGACCCAAGGAAAGGGAGAGAGATGGGGGAACAGCCCGTTGGTTGAGCCGTCAGAATACATGCATTTATTGGTTAAGTTTGCCATCCTATGTGGGCGTGGTTCATGGTGCCCCAAAATAATTACAGTAGTAACAACAAAGATTAATGATCACAGGTTACCATAAGAGATACAATAATGAAAAGGTTTGAAATATTGTGAAAATTACCAAAATATGGCACAGAGACATGAAGTAAGCACATACTGTTGGAAAAATGGTGCCAATAGACTTGCTTGATGCAGGGTTACCATTAATTTGTAAAAATGTAGTATCTGTGAAGTACAATAAAGGGAAGCACGACAAAATGAGGTATGCCTGTATGCCCTATTTTTAGCTTACGTAGACAGTGAAGATGGTAGTTCTTAAGTTTTAAGTTACTGTGCTAATTACATTTTTGTCACTGTTTGGATCTATTTTCCTAAAGGATTACACAAATATTTTAAAGCTTTTATGCGTGCATTTAAATGTGTGTGTCCTCACCAACAGCTTCATGCAGACAGTGAAACCCCAAGTGGAAGAAGAAGAGAGGTGCCTGGGTGCGGTGTCTTATGCCTGTAATCCTAGCACTTTGGGAGGCCGAGGCGGGTGGATCACTTGAGGTCAGGAGTTTGAGACCAGCCTGGCCAACCTGGTGAAACCCCGTCTCTACTAAAAATAGAAGAATTAGCCAGTCATGGTGGTGCGTGCTTGTAATCACAGCTACCTGGGAGGCTGAGGCAGGAGAATTGCTTGAACCCAGATGGTGGAAATTGCAGTGAGCCGAGATCACACCACCGCACTCCAGCAGCCTGGGTGACAGAGCGAGACTCCGTCTCAAAAAAAAAAAAAAAAAAAAGAGGGTTCCCAGGCTTTGTACCACCTTTCTTGTGTTTCTCTGCAGTGGGACAAAAGTTGCGGTTAGTGGGTAGCCTGAACTTAGAGCTGAAGAGGTGTTGTTTCTTCTATTCCTATGAAAAAAATAGATGAGCTTCTGTTCTTGAAAGAGCCGTTTAAGAAAACATCTTTCCAAAATTGATAATGAAATCTTGCATCACCCAATAAATCTGAAATTTTTGGTCTTTTGATTCAGAGAATTTGGAGGCATTCCCATTTTGTGAAGTCATTCTTTCAAAAAGTAGACTTCATTTAAGGATATGCATGTTATAGTAACCTTCCTTGGAACTTTTTTTTTTTTTTTTTTTTTTTTGACACGGAGTCTCACTCTGTCGCCAGACTGGAGTGCAATGGCACAATCTTGGCTCATGGTACCTTTTATGTATGCTAAATGATGCTTAGAGTATGAATGAAACAACAGTAACAATGTAAATATTAAACTCAGTGTTGAACATGGAAGACATACTTGCATATGAATTGGTTAAAATTGTGTGGTTAACCTTATCATTAAAAGAGTATTTATTCTGATAGGTAGAAATTTAAAACATAGGTTACAGTGAAATTGAAGACTGCCCAGATGAATGTGTAAGACTCCCCATGTTTTCTACTTTGGTAATTGATGAAAATGTTATTCTTGTAGGCCAAAACATTTAATATATACTTACTCTATTATGCCTGCCTTTTTCACTGTGACTAATAAAAAACACCAGAAGGATTTATAAGACAGTGGATCAATTTAAAAAGAATTCCCAGATAACTAATATGTGAAATAAAGCAAAATTTAGCAAAAGGGTGATGTGACATATTTCTGAAATTCTTTTGAGAAGTAAGCATTTGTTGGTAATGAGGATGTGATTAATCCTAGAAGATAGAAAGATAGTGGCTGTAGTGGGTTGGATGGCATGCCGCCTCCACCCCCACCCCCCCAACAGACACCAAGAGATGTCAGCCTGGAAGGAAAAGCATCTTGCACGTGTAATTAAGGATCTCAAGATGAGATCATCCTGAATTATCTGAGAGAGGCTTAAATCCAAAGACAAGGGGTCCTTATAAGAAAGAGGAAGGCACAGAAGAAGAGAAGGTGATGCGAAGACAGAAACAGAGTGCAGTAATACATCTACATGCCAAGGAATGCCAAGGGTTGTCGGCAGCCACGGGAAGCCATGGGTGAGAGGCATGGAACAGATTTTCTCACAGAGCCTCTCGAAGGAACCACACTACAAACACCTTGATTTTGGATTTCTGGCCTCCAAAACTGAGAGAGAATAAATTTCAGTTGTTCAGAGGTACCAGGTTTATGGCAATTTGTTATAGCAATGAATACAGCGACTTTTTGGTGATGTTTACATGATTTTTGGGGACAGATGGGGGTTAGTAGGTGGCAGAAATTTGGGGAGGGAGCAAGATGAACTTGGTAATTTGGATATTTACTGTGACTTGATTATGAAAAGTTTTGTGTTACAACTACCAGAAGATAGAGAGCAGTGTTTGGTTTGATTAGATGAGAAAAGATAGATTATGCTATAACAACCTCTTCTGTCTTGTCTTGTGAACTCACTGTGCCATACCATATGAGGTCTAGAAACTAGAATTTTTTCCCAATATACTTAAGTTCTTTAGAGTCCTCTGCAATAGTGGCTGCATTAATTAGAACCTACTTTTTGTAGGTTTGATTGAATTTGGACTACATATTCTGACAAATAGAATTATTTTTCTAGTTTCTATTAAATAAATTTGTCATAAAAGTCAGAATGCTTTGACATATTCCCATGTACTTACAAAGGATGGTTGTCTTTTTCTTTTCTTTCTTTTTTTTGTTTGGAGACAGGGTCTTGCTTGGTCACCCAGGCTAAAGGACAGCGATGTAATGATAGCTCACTGCAGCCTCAAACTCTTGGGTTCGAGATCTTCCCACCTCGGCCTCTGGAGTAGCTGGGACTATAGGCACACAGCACTGCACTCGGCTAATTTTCTTCTCTTTTTGTAGAGGCAGGGTCTCACTATGTTGCCCAAGCTGGTCTTGAACTTCTGGCCTCAAGCAATCCTCCTGCCTTGGCTTCCCAAAGTGCTGGGATTACAGGCATGAGCCACTGCCTCTGACCTCTTTTGTCCTAAGTGAGTTTGAGGAATGTATTTTAGTTCCTCTTTTAATACCATGAAGCTTTCAAGTTCATAGCTCATAAAATGTTATGTAGCTTTGAATTTTTTAATGTAAATGAAAATCAGATTCATTTTCGTTATTAATAAAAATTTCAATAGTATTCACATTTAGATAAGAGATGCACAGAATTTTTGGTCTACTTTTAAATTAATATTACAGTTCTTAAAGTACCCTAGGTGATGCCTGTTCTTTTGAAACAGCAGAGATTTTATTTTAAAAATACGTTTTTGTGTTTATTACCTAAAGGAGCTATTCTGAAATTTTTATGTAGAAAAATCTTCTTCTGCTCCATCCACAGAAGATTTTTTATCCATAGATATTTTTGCCATCTCCTTTCTCCTCTTTCCTTTGTTGTAGATGATATGAAAAGACTGCTTTTTTCAAAAATTGTGTTTTTAAATTGGTGAATTTTGCCATGCCTAAAGTGATCTCTGAGATATCCTCCTTTTGGGTATAAACATTTCTGTTAAATGTTGTAAAGAGCTTTCTATAATAGACACAGTAGACTGTATTTAATTTTTTTCTCCCTTCTTGGTAGATCTCTTTTGGTTAAAAGAAAATGCGTCACTTGCCTCCTATTATAGAAGCTTGTATGAGCAGCCAGGGGTGCACTCTGCAGGGAAGGCTTGGCCATTGCCAGTGAGCCTTGCTCCACTGTAGCTGCCTTAGCTCTTCCTCTTTTCCAGATGAGCAGGTGCTGACAGCCAAAAAAATAGAAAATAAGTGGGGAGAATTCAAATATGGGGAAAATATTGTGGAAAAAATAGATGCTTAATTTTTCTTCTTAATATTATGTAGAAAGTAAATATCTTTGGGTAAAATACATGAATTGTAGCCACTCTAGAAAACAGATGTTTAAAATCTGGCAAATAATCTTCTGCTAAGTTATTACAGGTCCATGATTTCATACTGGCCAGCATTTGTAAGTTAATCCAAATGAAATTGTATCTCCTTATTTGAATTTACTGTACATTTGATAAAGACAAGAGAATTAATGTGATGCTATTGATTGTCATATCATCACTTCTGGCCTTTTCTGATAGCAGTTCACAGCAAAACAATTTGTCAAAAAATAGTGTTTTGTTTTGTTTTGTTTTCTTTACCTGAGCTTTGACCTGCGTAGCAATATGTTGATTTTTAAGGTATGTTTTGTAAATTAAAAAAATGCTATTATAAAATAATGACTTTGAAGAGATGGTAATATTTCTATTGAACATATTAATGGACCACTGCTATCATGTAGTTTTTAATTTAGAAGGCTCAATTTTAGTTTTTATTAGAAAGAATATTGTTTAGTATCAAATGACTATTAAAAGTATATAGTGCAATAAAAAGAAAGACGTGAAGGAATGTGGAAACATTAAAACAAAATCGAACCTCCTTAAGTAGTAGTTATATCAGATGTAATTAAAAGATGGGATGTAATTTGACTATCAAATACTTGAACCAATGCTTTTATTTGTAATATATATATGTGTATATATGTTTTTGATTACCAATATTAAACACAAAGTGAAACACTATTGATTTGAAGCACTGGCCCATTTAAAAATAATTTAAATGGTTACCCCAGAACCTTGTCGTAATTTTATTGGGGATTTTTGTACAATATATAGCCCTAGTTTCGTCTCCAACGTTCTCACCTTTAAGAAAGCATTTACATTTCCTATCCTCTCCCAACTGGGAGAATATGCAAATATTATAAAATAAAATTCTCTTTTAGAAATAGTTCCTAAAACAGTACTTTCCTTTAATACATTTGCAAGGATGAAATACAAGTTCAGAGGATTAAGATCCTTTTATTTGACAGTATCTCTTTAAATTTACAGAGAAAATAGTGGCAGATTTTCTAATTCCCGCTCTTTGTTCTTACCTCTTCTACTGGAGGTTTTGGGGTCTGTGTCAGGAAACCTTATTATTACTAAGGTAATTTGTTAAGGCTTTTTGCTTGGGTGTACACCACTGGGATTGAGATGCTTTGTATTTCCACTGCTCTGTGAATTCCTTTTTTATTCCCCCCAGCTTCTGGGGGGAGGCATATTCAAACTAGGAAGTTTGAATAGCAGTAAAACACACATTTTTATACCCTTTACAAAGATCTATTCCTTCCATTTTCTTTCTCCTTCCATTCCCCAAATCCTTCTTTCTCATAGAAACATTTCAAAATATAGATGAGTCTTTCAATATTTCAGCATACGTTTTCTAAGAATCAAGAATGGTCTCTTACATAATCAACACTATTATCACACCCAAGAATATTAACAGGAATTTAGTAATATTATTTAATATATGATTCATAATTGGATTTCTCCAGTTGTCTGTAGCCGTCTTTTTGTATTTTGTTTTTCCAGTTCAGGATTAATTTTTCATTTGGTTAAATCTGTAGTTTTTTCAAATTTGAAAGAGTACCTCATTCATGTTTTTTGTTTTCTATAACACTAATTTAACTTTTCATGTTGCAGTAATTTCAGATTTACAGAATAGTTACAAAGATAGTATAAATCACTCTTATGTACGCTTTACCCAGCTTCCTCAAATATTAACATGTTATAGAACTGTACCACAGTTAACAAAAGTAGACAGTTAATACTGGTATGTTATTACTAACTAATCTGTAGACCTTACTCAAATGCTGTCACTTTTCTCACAAGTGTCCTTTTTCTGGTTCAAGACAGTTGAGGCCTCCACGTTGCATTTAGTTGGTGTGTCTCCTTTGTCTCTTGTATTTAATCAGTGTATAAATTTGTATTTAATCATCTTGACAATTTAGAAGAGTGCCAGTCTGTAATTATGTGGAATGTCTTTTATTTTTGAGTTTGCCTAATGTTTCCTCATGAATAAATTAAGATTATTCATTTTTGGCAAGAATTTGTGTTCTTCTCAGGGCATCCTATTGG